ACCAACAATAGCTGCAACCAATTACATTTATTAAATTCTTACTATGTCCCAGCATTGTCATAAGAACCTTTACTGTATTCCCATATCCCCACAGCAACCCTGGGAGTTGGTACTGCCATTCCCTCTTTACAAATAGGGAAACTGAGGCAAGCTGGGCAGTGAGCATAAAGGAATAAGGAGAGCATTTTTACTCAAACAAATTGCACACCATAAATATTTGTTTCCTACTTGTAAGTCAGTTGTGAAAGGGTTCCAACCCACTGCATGCAGTGTCCTCTCAGTGTTTCTCTTTTCCCACAAAAACTAATTGACCTTTGAGAATAGTTACATTGACTGTCAACCAGTCAACAATGGTAAACCCCAAACTGGAATTTTGTTATTCTCCCTTTTATACCACTGCACTTTCTCTTCTGATTTTTCTTTAAAAAGACATCACTCTTGAGACAAGCACTGATTAATGAAGGGACATTTCTGCTATACGATGTCACTCCCCTTAGATTATCCAAGCCTGATACAGTGGGAGTTGTGAGGCTACGACAGTATGCCCCTGCATTGGGATTTGAAAATGCAGAACACTGAATCAGTGACTATCTATTCAACTTCTACTCTGTGTACAGGCCTGTCATAGATGCTTTTACAAGTATGAAATCATTGAGTCTTCACAACCACACTGCGAAGTTAGGATGATAATTCTCATTTTATAGAGAATGAAGATATGTTCAAAGATAACATTTGGCCCAAAGTTACGCAGCGACTTAGTGTCAGAGCCAAAACTAGAACCTGCGTAAAACTCCTGCCCTTTGCAGTGAACCACACTGAATGCCAGCCTACCTTTTTTTTTTTTTTTTTTTTTTTTTGAGATCTCCCTCTGTCGCCCCGGGCTGAAGTGCAGTGGCGCGATCTTGTCTCCCTACAGCTTCCGCCTCCCAGGCTCAAGTAATTCTTGCGCCTCAGCCTCCTGCGTAGCTAGGACTACAGGCATGTGCTAACACTCCCAGCTTTTTTTTTTTTTTTTTTTTTTTTGTAGAGACAAAGTTTTGCCGTGTTGCCCAGGCTCATGCTACCTCTTTTAACCATAGCCTTAAGTGATGCCCCACCCTGAACCATACTCAGGACTGATTAAAAATAATCACCCCATGAATGAGTGACAAGAAGATGCTACAGTCTCATTTACCAGCTCTATGAAATCAGGCAAGTTGCTTTACCTCTCTTAAGTCCCATTTTCCTGATCTGTCAAAGGGGGATGAACATACCTGCCTTATAGAGTAGTTTCGAGAACTAAATGAAGTAATAGTGAGATAATAGGATATAATGTGCCCAGTACAATGGCTGGTATCTAATAAACACATTCTAGTTCTTTATAATAAATATATTACTATTATTACTATCATTTGTAGTTTTTATAATGAAGAAATCAGTGATGGGGGGCAACTCTGAACTGGCAATTAGAAAATTCTTGATACATTATTTTAAAGTGAAAAAAAAAATACCATAAAAAGCAAGCTTTCATGGCTGCTGTGGGGTAGCTAGTGTGAGATAATTTAATTTTTTTCTTTATAAACCAATCAATAGGTAAAAAAGCCTATAACCATTCTTCCACTTGGAGGCAATATCCTCTTCTGATGGAGACAGTTTCTCTGGACGGAAGCCACCCAACCACAGATCAGCCTGTTTGTCCACACCTGCGTCTAGTCAAAGGCAGAATCTCTATACAGTGGCCAGACTAAAGAGTCAGATTAACAGGATGTAAGTCAAGCAATGGCTTACCTTCCCAGCCACAGCAAATGAGGGAAACAGTGTTCTAGGATGACTTAATCTATTATGGCATTAAAATGCTATATCCAGATCTAAAGCTAGAAACCAAATCTCCAAAGAGGAAAAGACATCCTATAACCAAAGCAACTTATACATAGTTATAGAGGAACTCTATTGTCATCAGTTGCTTGATGGAAAAGAAGAGAAACCCATGTGTGTAGGTTTTTTTTCCCCCAAAGTCCAAATTAGACCCATTTGGAGGAATGGCATTGGGGAAAATAGCAAGGCTCAGGCAAAAGGAATTGGGTATACCAAGAGAAATACGATGTTCAGAGTAAGAAAGATAATAGTTCTACGACATTCTGAAAATGTTCACTTCTGAGGGCTCTATTGAAAGAGAAATGTTGACAAACTGGAATCAATTTAGAAAGAATGCTGAAAAAGGTGAGAGTCTGGAGCTCATGTCCTTTATATGGGCATGTGTCTAATGCCTAATACCTAGTAGATGTTCAGTTAGTGCTTGTGGAAAGTAGGAAAGGTCAGTCCACATAGTAAAGCAGAGAAAGGCAGGGAGGGAGGGAGAGGAGAACGGGATAAGTTGAATTTCCTTATCTTAGGCTGCTTGCCTAAGAAAGGTGAAAGCAGGGGGTGAATTAATACCTCTAATCAAATATCTGAAGGGCTCTCGTGTGGAAGAAAAATAATACTAGTTTTGTGTAACTCCAGAGGAAAGAATTAGGATTTATGGGTAACAGTTGAATGGGGAAAGATTTTTAGCACAAAATAAAGTAGGACTTTCTAAAAACAAGAAACATTTTTAAAATGGAATGTGCTACCTTACAGAGTAGTAAGAAGTCTTTCCAGTAAGGTGGGTAAATTTCTATCAGAATTATTGTAGAAACCAATTATTTCCGGCTTTGGGTGGAGAGTTAAAAAGTCCATGACTCTCCCATATGACGAGAGCCAATAAGCTGCTCCTACTCATCTGAGGTTTAAAAAAAGTCACTTGTTTCTGAGCTCATTTCTGTTCCTAACAAAGACTCTGGACCATGCAGAGCTCATTCTTGAGCCTTTACAATGCTGTGTGATGGGAAGTGAATTTCTATAGTAAAAATCGATGTTGATTTATACTATACTTTTAAAGTTATTTTTCATAAAACATAGACAGTAAGCTTAAGAAGTGAGAAGCATTTACACCAAAACTTTTAAAATATTATTTTATCTAAAGATATAAATCTCTTGTTGGTCAAAGGATACAAAATTTCCATTAGACAGGAGGTTCAAGAGATATATCGAAAAACATGGTGATTACAGTTAAGTGTTCTCACTACAAAAAAATGATAAGGATGTGAGGTAATGGATGTGTTAATTAGCTTGATTTCACCATTCCACACTGTATGCATATTTCACATCATATGCACCATAAATAAATACAATTTTTGTCAATTAAATATTTTAAAAGAAATCTCTATGTAAGGATAGTTAATCTATTAGATATAAATAATACTCCATATAGCTATGTAAGGTTGATATGAAGAAATCAAGCTATGATCCACAGACGGCAATAAATCCTGTTATTCTATTCCATATGCTGCATACATATAAAGCTAGAGAGGCCTTTTAGTACGAGGTAAGAGTGTGGACAAAGACAAATGGAAAAAGACAAATGACAAAAGTGCTAAAAACAGCTTCAGTTTCCCTGCAACTCCTAGTTAGTCGAGTGAAACAAAGGAGGCTCTCTAAGAATCAGTTTCTTGGTGGCTGTCCTGGATGTCCGTAGTACAACACTTCACTCCCATGTCCAGGATTAACGTGCAACAGTCTGCTTGCCTCTCCTGTTATAGCCCAGAAGGATCACAAAAGGATTTCCTGCCACATGCTGCCCACCTGTATCTTGGCAGCCTAGCACAGCCCGACCCAAACGGCACTACTACTTGCTGGTTACAGGAGCCATTTGCATTTTCAACCATGGCTATTTTAAGGCTATGCAAATGAGTTGGCGGGACTTTCTCCTTTAAAAGACAATGAAAAAAATTCATAGTCTAACATCTCCTTCTTTAACTTTTCTAATACATCTAAACCCAATACACACTTATTTTTATGGAATCAGAGCAGGATACTTTAAGTCTTCTCTGGAGACTAATTTTGGCTGCCCTTTGAGGAACAGTTAGAACCACTCATCAGGCTGCTAGCACTAGCAAAGGGGAAGCCACGCTGTCATAACTGGCTCTTGCAGTCGCTGCTTCCACTTCACCATCCTGAAAGCTTGATGGCTTATCTGCTTAGGAAACTCAGGAATGTTTCTCACCACCCCACTTCGCTACCCAGAGCCACTACCCATTAGAGTTACCGAACTGACCCTTTTTCTTTTAAAGGTTGGAAGCAAAAAGACTATAAATCTTTTACAGCTGCATTCATTACAGCAGTTAACATTCTCTATAATGATACAGTTCTAAAAAGCATTATCTAAAAAGAAAAATTATTTTTGAGAGCTGAGAGGCTAAAACTGGGTGAAGACTTCTGCAGAGAAAATATTTTTAAAGTCATAAAACCATGAAAATAACAACTACTGTACGTTTTATTTTATAGAAATCAAGTAGTATCTAATAGACAAGGGAAGACATTGATCCATAAACTTTTTAAAGAAAATTTGGTAATCTCTTAAAGTATTTGTATGGCTTTGAATGGGTGTGCTTTTCTAACTTTGTTTTAATTTTTATGATACACTTATAATTGTTTCAAATAGGCATTTGTTCATTTTAAAACTACTAGAAGTTACACTGAAGAAAAGCATTCAAAAGAAGACTTTTGAACAAAAAAATTGTTGAATGAGTGAAATGCCTGAAGTAGCTCAATTTACCAAACAGAAATCACTCAGTATTACAAGCCTGCAGATTTCAGTTTTACTGATTTCAGTTCTGTCTGCCCAGTTCATTTCCAAATTTGTATCAGTTTTACATACTTTAGACATTGGCGCCATATATGAAGCTAAAAAAATTAGCATACTTGTTTATTTTGTTTATATTCTTATTTTTAGTAGTGGTTTCAAAATTCTTATATAGGCAAAGAATGGGCTGGCTGTCAGGGTTGGCAGCGTGGATGGAGAGTGGGAACCCGAGGGGAGGGCTTGAATCTGCTATTACTTAGCCTTTTAAAGAAAACTGAGGAAATATGATTTTTCTCTTCAAGGAATGGTGTTAGAGGTCAGTGGCTGCTAGAATTTATGAGATTACGCCGTTGCCCCTACAAAAACATTGCTTTGTGCTACCATTGCACACTGCGAATTCTGCGAAGTTTAACAAGGCCACTGAAATCTTTAGTTTCCAAGGTTGTGTGTTGGGCGGTAATCTATCCCTTCTCTCTGAGTTTCCTGAAATACAGATGCAGAAGAAAGTTTCAGAAAGAAACAGTTTCTCTCAAATGTATACATGGGAAATCCAAACAAATTTGTCCGTTGAGGTTAGGAACAAACTCAACATACCTTTCCTCCAGTTAACCAACCTGCTTTCCAAAAAAGCCAATTTAGGTTAAGGTTACTTTTGAGAAATTTGTACTTTTTGTTTCAGAATCTGTAATAATTTCATGTTTGCTGATTGCTGATATTTGGTCAACAATACTATAGAGCCAGTTCTTACTTTTTGTATGAATTGGCACTCTGCCTACTGGCTTCAAGAATGTAGAAGAAAGCAGGAGAGGAAAGAATAGGAATGATGGGAGAATAAAGAGACTCATTATCATTGTCTCTTTAAAACTGAGAGCTAGAAGGGGCCTTGGAGATGATTTTATTCAGTAATACTAAGTACTTAGAGAATACATGTACATAGTTTTGTCCTGTAATACAAAAAATAGTGGTGTCTAGGGACCTAATAATAGGAATATTAAAATGATTATATTTACTTAAGGAACATTTCATATTATAAGGTACTATTGGCCATTGGATATAAATGATTTATCAATAAGAAAAAGGATAGTAGTATTTCATAAAAGTGTTCATTTAGCAGGATTCAAAACAATATCCAAGAAGAACCTGGAGAGAAGATTGTGTGTGACACAATGCCAATTTTAAAATGGGGGCCAGAGGCTTACATTTACATAATTTTCTTTATTTTGACTCAATCATTTTGGCAAAGCCACTGGCTTAGCCACACATGATGTATAGCTTGTAATAAATAACTTTGTCTTTTGCCTCTCGTCATCTGTAAAATAGATAATACTCTTCACCTCTTTCTTCCCTCCCTCCATAGAGTTGTCTGTCTTTATTCATCAGCTCTATATTTGGAGACTATGTTGGGCTGATGATTGAACAGTGATGAATGAATTAAGGTGAATTACAAGGATATCCTAGAAGATGCTTAAACTAACATGAAATTCAATTATCTAAAGTTAGTTTGTAATACTCTAACCATCATAGAGGCCAAGTATAGTGTTTCACCAATTTTTTTGCTCACGTAGCTCAGGCCGCATTTTTCTTTTTAGTGATTTATTTTCCTCCTAATGGTACTCAATTTGATTTGACATTATTCAGATTTAAATGCTGAGGGAGAGGTATGATTTTCCTTTACCTCCTAGAAAAGAGGATGCAGTCAAGGGCAGCTCACCGTCACTTTGATGGTAATGTCCTGCCAAACAAAACAGCGCGTGCTGAAGATTTCATTCAGCAGGCATGGAACCCGAATTGCTCAATAAATCCCCATATTGGTTGGTTTTATAGCTTAAAAGAAGGAAAATATAAAATAGTCTGTCCGGATGACTCACAGATTGTCTCTTGCTCAGTATTAACAGTAAAATAATAATCCTTTTGATTACCATAAATATATCAAAATACTGTAGCTATTTTCAAAATATATAGAAATACATAGAAATAATTTAGATGTGATTGTTGCCTAAAAAGTTAGAAATAAAATTTGGCCCATATTTTTTCCAAGAAGTCATTAAAAGCTTTCCTTTGTTTTCATATTCAAAAGGATACCACTTGTACATGCAGAATAGCCAACCTGCTTCCCCTCTGGTCAGTACTTGATAACCAGAGCACACACAGACAGAATCTCCTTTCATTGCTGCTCTTAATTGTGAAAGAGTTTTATTCTTCCCCATGTTCCCAAATCCAGAAACTGGTACAGTTCCAAGGTGTCCTGAATACAGATATCTGGCTTTGGATGAAATCTCCAAGGAGTTTTATATTCACTCACCACTTCCTGTGGAAGAAGTAGTTGTAATAATCATTACAAATATCTTGAACTGCAAACTTAGCAGCATTGTTTTCTTTTCTGTTTCAGACATATTCAGCATTGAATCACTGAATAATTTTATTTCTAATTATGAAATTGAAGCTTTGGCAGATTTCATTTTATTCACTTGAAATTAAAGCAAGTTATTTTATATATTCTAATGAGATCAGAATGTTACAAGTATGTGTTTGGATTTTATTTCCATACTCTTGGAGAGAAGGCCATAACTTGAAAAATGACTGGAAAGAAACTATTATAGTCATTATTAAGAAGAGACTATTTATGATAGTCATTATTTAGTAAAGTGAGTTTCCTTAAACTTGGTACATTTCTGTGTAACCAGTGAATTAATTCACAAGTCATTTAAGCTTCGTGAATATATTTTAAATGTTTAAAATCTATTTCAGAAGCTTAACCAATAAGATAAAGTTATATCTGATAACCAAGCACCATTCTGTGCACCAGTGATACACAGCTGAGTGGCAAACTCAAAATTTTTTGTGTGTATATAATTTATGTTTCACCAGTTCTTTCCCCAGCTCCTCACAAATTCCCTGTACCTGTTCTTCACCATTGACGTACACACATACCCATACCCAGAGAGTTTTTTCAAGAGTTCTCCCGGGATTGATTGTGAGTGATTCTGGTCTGTCTTTTTCACGCCATCTGTGGGGTAGTCCTCTTCTCTTGCTCAGGCCCCTCTCTGCTGGGTAAGACCCCCATATCCACTGACCACCCAGCCCTGCATGTGTGGAGTGCCGGCTGCCTGCTGAGCGCAGTACTTGGCAGTGCTCACTGCCGTTCATACCAGGTGTCCCAGACTCTGCTGGACACCGATTCTTGTCTAGCTGGACACAACTTCTGACACAGGAGGCTTGCAGGTAACACACTCCACGCAGCATTCTGTGGAAACGTTGAGGAGAATACCTTTCTCCTCTTTTCTGTTCTGGTAGAGAGATCACAAGCACTGCAAGGGCACCCCCAGTGTCTTATATGAGTACATCCTATTCTTTTTCATCACGGCCTCTCTCTCCCTGGGACCCCTGGGGAATGGAGCCATGAAGAATCCCAAGCGACAGACCCCCTATTACACTTAACATTACTTTACTCCTCTCATGTTCAGTTAGTGCTTTGTTACTGAGGCAGCCCTGTCAGCATCTGACACTCCACCAACGCACCTCCTTAGGATGAGCTCCCTCTCAAGCGTAGCTCAGGTTCTCGCACAAAGGGGACTGTCCTGCCAGTTTGCAGAGGATTCTGAAGCCAAAAGGTGAGCCAGCAGCACCAGCCACCGTGTGCAGATGAAACAGATGAACGAATGCACACAAGCCCTATAACACACTAGAAAACTGCTGTTTAAAAGATATTAATGATATTAATAATTTTTAAACCTTGGTATTTACCTCTTAAAAGTCTAAAATAAAAAGGTTTTCGGTTTTACTAGTTGGTTTCTCCTGAGTCATGGTGTGTATATTTTTAGTATTACTGCTGCCTCAATATCTCTCTGCTTTAAAATAGTGATACTTTCCCAAAGCTTTCTCCTTGTCTCTGTTCTCTCTTCCTACTCTCCTACACTCTTTACTTGCCAAATATATATTAATACACATACAATTCTGACACCCCTCTGAACCTGAAGAAGAGTGTTGTCAAAGGAAAAAGAGGTCAAAAGTGGACCCTTGAGATTTTCTAGCCCCATTCCTGGTGTGATTCTGTTACTTGTTCAATAAAAGACGCTTTTCACAAATGCTTATTGAGAGCTCAAATGTGTGCCAGGTAAAGAAGATCTTGACTAGTTTGGGAGAACAAGGGGGGCCAGGGAAAACCAACAGAGTTAGGAGGCATATCCAGGCAGAGGGAAGAACACATGCAGTGGCACATGCGGAGAGAACAGGATGTGTTGGAGGAACTCCAAGTAATTAGATATGCCTGGAACAAAGAGGACATCTGAGGATTTGGAAGGAGCAGAGACTTAGCAAAGTGGGTGGAGGTCATCACATTCTGGCCCAGTCTGCCAAAGGACTTAATAGCAATTGTTTAATTTTTTAAAGTTTTTCAGATTTTAAGTCAGATAAGAATGCTAGTTCCTCTTGTAACATACAGCTGGATACCAAGGAATTGAGGTTAAGATGCATAGTGTATACATCCAAACTACTATAGCACAGTTCACTGAGATGGACTTTTCCTTCCACTGAGCTCTGTACTGTGTTAGTTCCATCATATTTAAACATTGATAATAGTGACAGTAACCACACTTGTAATGATAAAAATAATGAGTTTGTCACTGGACCATGCTTGCTTTAGAGCTTTGGTTTTTGTAAAAATTTAACCTATTAGGGGGAAAAATGCTGTTTTACTGTTAACACATGGCAATCTGACCAGCACTTAGGACAGACTACTGCACATCCACTGAGGGAAGCCCCTCATGGTTTTGTTTGGGTTGAATAAAATCCTTCTCTTACTGTGGGGTTGGAGTCATCTTATTCCTCTGAGGTATGTTAGCAGATAAAGCAGAATGGAGTAACTAAAGAGCTAAAGGACCCTCTTGTACCCCTTCCCTGAGCATCTGGGAAAGACCCATATGGAAATATTAGACAGTGACTGGCTTTACTGATGTTTTGAAGATAGTCGGATTCTGGTAGCTTAGCATATGTAATGTGAACTTCAAGATTTATCCAAACGCTTATTGCCAATTACTACAGAAAGTTGGGTTGATTACTCTTATCGCTAATCTTTGTATCAATATAAAATAATAAGTATTTGATGAAAATTTAAGTTACTTTTCACTTAGTCAAGAATTTCTCAAACAGGGTCATACTTTTTAGTCATTTTATATCATGATATCATCTCATTTCTCTCACCTTTTATTTCAAGTGGATAGGAAGAAACCAACCCATTGGAAACTGATTTTTTTTTTAAGACTTAAGGAGGAACTTGTACAACTTTCCTCTATAAGTCATTTTGCTAACAGTTTTTTCTTTAGTTTTTAGTTGTAGTATTTTAATTATACAATTAATATATTGATAATGACTTATTGTTAAAAAGTAAAATGATACAAGCCAGGCCTGGTGGCTCACGCCTGTAATCCCAGCACTTTGGGAGGCCAAGGCAGGTGGATCACCTGAGGTCAGGAGTTCGAAACCGGCTTGGCCAACATGGTGAAACCTCAGCTCTACTAAATATACAAAAATTGGCCGGGCGTGGTGGTGCACACCTGTATTCTCAGCTACTCAGAAGGCTGAGGCGGGAGAATCACTTGAATGCAGGAGGCGGAGGTTGCAGTGAGCTGAGATCGCACCACTGCACTCCAGCCTGGGCAAAGAAGTGAGACTCTATCAAAAAAACAAACAACAACAACAACAACAAAAACTAAACTAAAACGATAGAGACATATACAGAGTAAAAAGTTAGTCCCTCCCTTTTCCTTCTCCCCATGCCCACTATCCTCCTTGCCTCTCCAGCAGTAGTCACTGTTAACAGTTTGATGTGTGGTCTCTGGCATTTGCCTTATGTGTATACTATATGTACTTGTACATACATGCCTAGGCAAGTAGATTGGAGTTGGTAAACAATTTATTTCTCTAAATCAAATCCCAGAAAGCAGAGTTTGTGCTTTATGTTATCTGATTGCACTCTGATTTTCTTTCTTACAGGAAAGCATTCTTTAAGGCTTAGGAAACTATAGGAATTCTTTGAGGCTTTTCTTTTTTTACCTAGTTTATTTAACTTATTTTTATTAGTAATCTGAATAAAGGTGCCAAAATTTTAAAATATACTAAACCTGGAGGGAAAAAATGTCTATATTTAGGAATTTGGACTAATCTTGTCAGCATGTGATGGTGAGGCTGAAATGAAGAAATATTCAATAGGGATAAAAATTTTAAATTGCATTTAAAATTTTAAAATGTGTTATAGAAGTTTAGGATGTAAGACTTGATTTCAGCAGTAGTTAACTTGAAAATAACCTGGTGATGTTTGTTGGCAAGGACTAGCTGATGTAGTGTCTGAATGCAATCTTATGATAACTGTAATAGAAGTATACTATCCTGATCAAGAAGGCACAAACCTCTTTGTACCCTTCCCTAAGCAGGCCACTTTCAGAATACTATATTCAGGTACAGGAAATATAAGGTAAAACACAAGTAGCCCAGAGATTTTATTTCTGTTTGGAGCAATATGGATACTATCTAAGTGGGTTTGTATAGCCCACTAATTACTAAATGCTTTGAAATTAATGGTTATATAATAAGTATAAACAAGTTTGAATTTCATCAGATAGCTAGATAATGAAATACTTGGTTGATTTTTAGAAAGTAAGCAAGGACTTGGTATTTTTGTAATAGAAACACATCAAAAAATCAATCCTTTAATTATAATCTAAACCAATTTCAATAGCCTGTGCATGGTCTCATTGTTGCTACTCAAAATGTGACCTTTAGCCCAGCAGCTTCAGTATCACCTGGGAGCTTGTTAGAAATGCAAACTCAAAGCTCATCTAGACCAATTGAATGAGAACCTGTAAGTTAACAAGATCCCCAGGTGACTTACGAACATTAAAGTTTAAGAACCTGAAAAATTCTGAACCCTCAACTGTGTTCAATGAAAGCTTTAAAAAGTCCATAAAGATGGTGTCTCCATACTTCTTGTGTATCTTCTTGAAGCATGATGCAATAGTTTGGTAAAGAAATGAGAAAAGTAGAAGATGAGGCAATCGTGGTGGCTTATTTGACTCTTGCATTGTCCTTCTAGGCAATACCAGTATTCTTACCTTTTCACATTTTTTAGTATAGGTTGGAATTATTGATAAGTAGTGATAATTCCTAGGATGACTAAATAGAAAAATGTTTTAAGTTATAGAAAAAAATAAGATCACTAAGATCCCGTAATGTATCATAGACTTATAAAAGGGTTCATTCTATTCATGTTAATTGCAAGAGAGAATAAATTTGATTCTACTTTAAAAATATATAGGCAATTTTTTTTCTGTGTTCTTTGGAAGAAAACTTCCAAAAAGAAATTTAAAAAATAAAATTGGATCCAGTTGACCCTGAGAATTAACTGGGAGTTAAGAATGTTAAGGCTCTTTCAAAACACACTGAAAACCAGATCATGTGTATGAAAATATAACTAGGAATGCGAAGTATATGAAATGGATATCGTGAGTATTGTAAAAGTTCAGATGAATGAGTATTTGATTAATTCATTCAATAAATATTAAGTGCCCATTATGTGCCAGGCATTGTTCTTGGAATTGGGGCTAACTGGAGCTTAGATTTTAGTGGAGGACCCAGCCAATACACAAATTAACAGGCCAGTGAAAGTCTGGGTAATACGTGCTGTAAAGAAAAAATAGAGCAGGTCAGGCGATGGTGAATGACTGCAGCACAGGCCAGGATGCCACAAGCAGATGCTTCCCTCTTCTTTGGTAACTAGGCCCTTGAGATGATGGGGAGATATGTAAGGAGTTACCATTTGGCCAGACTCTGAATAAAACACAAGAGCCATGTGTGGGAAGTGGAGCATAACCAAACTGCAGCAATAGTTCTGTTTGTAAAGTCCTTTTATCACCTTAATTGAATGGGACTGTCCTGTGGCCTCAGGGCTACCTAGGATGCAAATAAAATCACCCACTATTGGCTTTGTGGTATCCTGAGATACCACAGCACAAGAAAGGGGCTTGAGATCCGCAGAGATCATTCTCCGCTATCCAAGCTCTGAAACCCTTCAGTCTGAAGGCTGAAAAACACTGATTCATTGTAGTTCAAGTCTCACCTGATAGCACCACTCTTGAGTCTGCAGTCTCAATTTCCACATCTGTAAATTGGGAAAGATACCCAACTTGCAAGGTTATTGTGACAACCATAAAGAGTATGTATCAGGTGCCTGACACGTACTAAGTGTTTAATAAACAGTAACCAGTATTACTCCCCATGAGGGTTAGCTTATTAACATCTCATTTCTAAGATGTTAGAAATGATCCTCAGATTCCTTAGAACCTAAGGTAGACAGTTTCAGCCTTATGATATTACTAAGATACATAATAACAATTTAGAGTTCCCATACATAAAAGATTGTTCTACCCATTGCCTACCCTCACCCTCCAACTTAGCTCATTACTCCCTCCAGAGAATAGTAGTTGGGAGGTAGGGATGAGAGTGGATAGGCCCTGAAAAGGCAGTTTAGGGGTGTCAGTGTAAAATGTGCACAGATACATATTGTGTGAAGTCAGCTGCACGACAGCCAAATAATTTTATGCATTTTTATGTATCCACTCTTATCCATCCTGTAAACCTAGTTTCATTCACAAAGGTGAACACATTTAGTTTCTTCAAATACATGAGAGACTGGCTGGGAATAATCCCCCCAGGAGTTACCAAAAGAGGTTTCAACATTTGAAGGCCACCCTGAGCCATGGGAACAATGGAGAGGACTCACTGTGTGACTCTAGTCTGTCTCCCTTGCCCCTGAGAGGAGATAACACCTCCTCTTCTCTCAGTTCTGTACAGCTCAGCCTTGACCTTGAGGTTCCTGGGAAGTTGTTAGAATTGTGTTAGGTTAGTACGAAATCTATTCATTCCTAAGCTGATCAGATCCCATTTCCTGACTTCTTGTCATTGAATACTTCACATTTAGTTTACTCTGAAATGTACGTTAAAAAAAGAAAAGACAAAGTCTTTTTGGATGCTATGTTTCAAACTGTGTGTTTTGTGATCTTAATGGTTTTTGCTAATTTTAAAAAGCAGTGAGTTGGTGGTAGAAAATAGCTGTTCTCATCGAATGTGTCTTTAAAATGTTCTATAAAACTATCAACAAAACAGGGCAAACATCAAGATCTTGAATCACTGGATTTTTATACAACACAATGCCCATGGTAGACAAATACCAAAAACCAGAAAATGCCTAAAACGTAAATTTTAAAAAGGAAGGGAGAAGGGGAAGAAGGAAGAAGGAAATAGAGGGGAAAAGGAAATTAAAGGAAGAGAAGAAAGAAAGGAAAGAATAAAATGGAATCAAGAGTCCTATCCTTTAGATACCAGAGAAAGCGCAGGCAGAATTTTATGGTGGGGTTCATTTCTGCCTTGCTTCCTGCCTCAGCTTCTGTAGAATGGCCCTTAATCATGGTGGCAGTGATTCTGATTGCAAGGCAGCCTTTGCTGAAGAAAATCTGGCCATCAGGGTTTTGAGGATAAAGCAGTGATCACAGACTTAAACCTTTAAGAGCCAACTGGGAAATGCCCTCCCATTTGAGATGCCCTGGTTTGTGCTGACCTCCAACTGATAGAGTTAGGGATGGGTGGAAGTCCCAGTCAGCATCAGGGTGGCAAAAAGTGCCCAAGAAGTGTGTCCTTCTTGGCTCTTCTGTTTCCCACCTACCCACAGAAGGCAGGCATGCATGGTGAGCCAGTCTACCAGCACTAGGAGCTGCACATTCCATGCCAAGAAGACCCTCTCAGATTTCTATAAGAAGTCAGTCCTGTGAGACTGCCTTACATGGATCCCTACTACCTCCAAGTGGTGTATTTATTGCCAATAGAAGGGACAGGTCCAGGGCATCCCTGGATATTAGGCCACACTGATTCCTGGTGGTGGCGATGGACGGGGCATTAGAGGTGGTGCTGGTGCTGCTGGCTGTAACAGTGGTGTGATGAGGTAGGGGAGGCTGGCTTGCTCTGGGGTGCTCAGAATATGGCTCTTCAATTACATAGATCCATTTTTGGTTGTCTTGAGTCTTTTCTGCACATTTTACTTTCCATATGGAGTCATTTCCCTTTGGCATGAAGAGCATCTTTAGCATACTATGTAGTGCAGTTCTGCTGGTTACAGATTCTCTCACTTGGGCATATATGAATATGTCCTTATTTAGCCCTCATTTTTGAAGGCTATTCTGGTCTCTTCTTCTGCAGTCCCCAGCCAACCACTGATCTCCTCTCTGTCACTATAAGTTATATTTTCTAGAATTTCATATAAATGGAAACATACAGTATGTAATTTTTGTGTAGCTTTTTTCATGCAGAATAATTTTGAGATACATCCATGTTGTGTGTACATCAATTGTTCATTCCTTTATATTGCTGAGTAGTATTTACTATATGGCTATACACAATTTGTCACCTGTTGATGGACATTTGGGAGTTTCTGCTTTTTAGCAATTACAAATAAAATTGCTATGAATATTTGCGTTCAAGTCTTTGCATGGGGGTGGAAAACCTTTATTCAAATTACTAATAAAAATAAGTTAAATAAACTAGGTAAAAAAAGAAAAGCCTCAAAGAATTCCTATAGTTTCCTAAGCCTTAAAGAATGCTTTCCTGTAAGAAAGAAAATCAGAGTGCAATCAGATAACATAAACACAAACTCTGCTTTCTGGGATTTGATTTAGAGAAATAAATTGTTTACCAACTCCAATCTACTTGCCTAGGCATGTATGTACAAGTACATATAGTATACACATAAGGCAAATGCCAGAGACCACACATCAAACTGTTAACAGTGACTACTGCTGGAGAGGCAAGGAGGATAGTGGGCATGGGGAGAAGGAAAAGGGAGGGACTAACTTTTTACTCTGTATATGTCTCTATCGTTTTAGTTTAGTTTTTGTTGTTGTTGTTGTTGTTTGTTTTTTTGATAGAGTCTCACTTCTTTGCCCAGGCTGGAGTGCAGTGGTGCGATCTCAGCTCACTGCAACCTCCGCCTCCTGCATTCAAGTGATTCTCCCGCCTCAGCCTTCTGAGTAGCTGAGAATACAGGTGTGCACCACCACGCCCGGCCAATTTTTGTATATTTAGTAGAGCTGAGGTTTCACCATGTTGGCCAAACCGGTTTCGAACTCCTCTTTTCTCTTGGATGGATACCTGGGGGTGGAAAACTGGATCATATGGTAGGTGTATGTTTATGTTTTTACCAAACTACTGAACTGTTTTGCAAAGTGGTTGTACCATTTTACATTCCTACCAACTGTGGTAAGTAATCAGGGGTCCAGAGTTAAATAAGGCTCTCCCTGCTACCAGTCTTTCCATTCTTCTCATATTTGCTGTACACAGCCACAAATTGAATTCCAAGTCATTGAACACAGACTTTCTTGTAAGGGCAAGGAGTTGTTCTGGAAGTGGATCTAGGGTTATTTCGCAGAGAATTCTGTGGCCTGGGGAACTTGAAATGTCATCTGGGGAGGCTAAGTTGTGGCCATAGGGAGGCATGATCCCTTGGCTCAAAGGATTTTTTTTTTTTTTTTGCTTTGTGGAGGGACGTGGCCAAAGGATGACCAGAAGGGGGCCTTGAAAGTGTGGGGCTCAGGCCAGTGCCTCTCGCTCAGGTCTAAGGGCTATACTGTTCCCTTCTCATCCACCCAATTCTAACCATCTTGAAAAACCCATCCTGCATCCGCACGCCTGTATCTTCTGTCGTGTGGCAGTTCTGTGTGTCCTCCTCCTCTCGGTTGTTTGCTGTTTGACTTTCTATGTCTCACTTTCCCAATTTGTGCATAAACTTTTCAGTCAACTACTCTGTCTCCTTTTCCTTCATATGTATGACAAAGTGTTATGTACACGAATGCTGTTCAAAAATGTGTCAATGAAATGCATGGAGTTTGCTGCTTTTTCTCTGCTCCTAAGTTGGTGTTAATCTTCAGACATTGTCCAGCACACTTGACATTTACATACAGAATCTAGTCTAGTGTGCAGCTAGGACTTTGTGGTCCAAGCTCTGCCCAGTTAGCCTTCCTAATCTCACCCCAGTTCACTAACACTGCAGACCTCTCTGTGCTTATGCTATGTTTTACTATTCCAGTGTAAACCTCAGTTTGTTCCCCTGACATCACCTCATCTCATCATTGCCTTTTTAGACTACTTCCTTACTAACTATATTAAGTAACCCAGAAATAAAGAGAGAATTTTTATCAGGTTTCTGATTTTCCCAGCATTGGCTGTGGTTCTCTCTGTCAGATAGGTCACTAGAGACCCTGGCCATAAAAACATTTCCCAAGGGAGTCATGCCTCAATGTGTTTTATCTATGTTAATCTTTCTTTCTGATGTGTTCTTTCTTTCCTTCTCCATCTGGAAAATGTCTCCAGTCTTTCAAAATTCAGCCACAGCATTATCTCTTCCAAGAAGGCTTTACTTTTTAAGAGATCTAAATTAAAGTATGTTTCTCTATCCTTTATAGCACATCTCTTATAATATTTAAGACACTGGTACTGCAATTTTTTTATTTATTTGTGTATTACTCTCTCTCCACTAAGAACTCTGTGACGATAAGGACCACATCTCATTTGACTTTATTTTTCAGCATATAACAGTGCTAGTATATAAAATCCTCAAATAATTGGTTAATGAATCAATAAATTAATGAATAAAGGAATGGAATGCCTCTTTTTATTCATCTCTTTCCTTTTCTGTTCTCCACATCTTCCCTTGTTTTACTTTTGTTTCTGCCCTTCTTCCACTGTGACTAAATTTTTGCAATATAGAAATAATACGGGCTTTGTGACCTTTAGCGTTTTCTTAGCTCTACAAATGTTGGAAAATGGATTTTGAACCTTAGCAAACAAGCTGAAACAGTTTAAACATTTGTTTGTGGGTGCAGCAATGGAAGAAAGACTTCATTGGCATTTGTTATGATGGTGAGTACATTTGTGAGATTAACATTCTTTGCTCAAGACTGAGAGGCCTCTGGTCAGCCGCCCCCATTCTAAAGCAACACAGATCATATTCTGTCACACTGAGATCTCAGGTAACTGACCTTTCTCACATCGGGGGCCTCCCGAGATGCCCTACATGGAAACAAAGATGAATATACTGTTTAAAAATTTTCAGGCTTGGTTTAGCCCAGATATTTTTTATAAAGATATTATGAAATAATGAAGATAAAGTTCCTTATATGCTGGCCAGCAATAGTAGGTGCCAGTCAATGTTAGTCATCATCTTCATCCTCTTTCCCAAGCTTTCTAAAGTTCCCGAAGACATACGTTTCCTTGAAATTTCTCTCAGGATCAGAGTCACAAATAAGGAATAGGTCCAAGTGATATGTGCCAGGCAGCAAACATGCCGCTCCTCTTTTTCAGATGCCAGCAAATTAATCATCTGTTTTGGCACTTACAACTTTTTTTGAGAGTGAGCTGAATCTAATGCATGCTCCATATCAACTTCCCGAGGCTGTCATGCTCAGCTCACACACAGTCAGGGACCAACCCGCTGGCCCCACCTTCCTGGAAATACTGGTAATGTTCTGACTTCTCCTCTGGTTGCTTGAACACTTAAATCATTTTTTCTTTCTCTTTTTAGGAACATCTAAAGGCCTTTGATGATGAAATCAATGCTTTTTTGGACAATATGTTTGGACCGCGAGGTCAGTGAATTACTTGAGAACTTAATGTGGAATCAGGATCCTCACTGTATGTGTTTCTTTTCAGATTCTCGAGTCAGAGGGTGGTTCATGTTGGACTCTTACCTTCCTACCTTTTTTCTTACTGTCATGTATCTGCTCTCAATATGGCTGGGTAACAAGTATATGAAGAACAGACCTGCTCTTTCTCTCAGGGGTATCCTCACCTTGTATAATCTTGGAATCACACTTCTCTCCGCGTACATGCTGGCAGAGGTAAGTGTTTATGTAGCCAAAGCTGAAGTCCATTGTTTTTCTTTCTTTCTTGGTTCTTTGGCAGCTCATTCTCTCCACTTGGGAAGGAGGCTACAACTTACAGTGTCAAGATCTTACCAGCGCAGGGGAAGCTGACATCCGGGTGAGCCACTAGAAGCAAATCAACCAACTATACACCCTTTTCTCCCCTTTACAAATTTCTATAGGTAGCCAAGGTGCTTTGGTGGTACTATTTCTCCAAATCAGTAGAGTTCCTGGACACAATTTTCTTCGTTTTGCGGAAAAAAACGAGTCAGATTACTTTTCTTCATGTATATCATCATGCTTCTATGTTTAACATCTGGTGGTGTGTCTTGAACTGGATACCTTGTGGACAAAGTAAGTTATTTTGTTAATTTTTCCGTTTTGAGAGAATAGTGATTTTTATACTGTACTTTTATAGGTTTCTTTGGACCAACACTGAACAGTTTTATCCACATTCTTATGTACTCCTACTATGGACTTTCTGTGTTTCCATCTATGCACAAGTATCTTTGGTGGAAGAAATATCTCACACAGGCTCAGCTGGTATGTTGTCCCTTCTTTTAGCTTTTCTCCATGCTCACAGAGATGCCCTCTCTGCCGTCCCCAGGTGCAGTTCGTGCTCACCATCACGCACACCATGAGCGCCGTCGTGAAACCGTGTGGCTTCCCCTTCGGTTGTCTCATCTTCCAGTCATCTTATATGCTAACGTTAGTCATCCTCTTCTTAAATTTTTACGTTCAGGTACGTGGAATGTAAATATTCAGCAGTAAAATATTTTTCTCTTCAAAATATACACATCCAACAGACATACCGAAAAAAGCCAATGAAGAAAGATATGCAAGAGCCACCTGCAGGGAAAGAAGTGAAGAATGGTTTTTCCAAAGCCTACTTCACTGCAGCAAATGGAGTGATGAACAAGAAAGCACAATAAAAATGAGTAACAGAAAAAGCACATATACTAGCCTAACAGATTGGCTTGTTTTAAAGCAAAGACTGAATTGAAGGTTACATGTTTTAGGATAAACTAATTTCTTTTGAGTTCATAAATCATTTGTACCCAGAATGTATTAATATATTGCTATTAGGTTAATCTGTTAACTGAATGCTTTGATCAGCATTGAGGTGATGCTCACCTCCGAGGACCTCAGAACTGGTGCAGCTTCTCTCTCCCTCCCTCCCACAGACTGAACCTTTCGCCAGAAGCTGTCCTTATAACGCCTTATACGCATACACAGCCAGGAAACGTGGAGCATTGTTTCTCACAGAGAGTCTCCAAATAAAAAGGGTTTTGTTCAGATTAAAATGTTTACAACAAAATGTTAATTATATTCTAAATACAGGGTATGTTCTAATCTATATTAAGCAATAATGCCAGTGCATAATCATTCCATTTGTTCCTTTAGCAATCAACCCCAGAAAATATTAAAATGGGATCATACACAGAAGATAGAAAAATCTAGCAAAACTTCTCTTTCTGTAAGCCAGAGTCTTGTCTATCAGATTCCCACAACCACTCCTGATTCTAAATTTAGTGATATGGTAATGAAATTGGTATTTATTTTAAATATTAGTTATTCTAAGGAGAAAAAAATGCTTCTGCAAGATTTTCATAATTCAGGGGCTGTGGATAGGATTGTTCCTCTGTTTCCCTAATCATTCATCTGTTCATGTCTCCCTCTTGTGCCAGTCAGCCTAGGTTATACAGATGCCATGCTCCACACCACGAGCAGTGTACAAATCTGGCTGCCCGTTTACTTTCTGAGCAAGCACTGGAGTCCACTCCGACCTTTTTCTTTGAACATGCATGCTGCTGGAATATGTATAAATCAGAACTAGCAGAAGTAGCAGAGTGATGGGAGCAAAATAGGCACTGAATTCGTCAACTCTTTTTTGTGAGCCTACTTGTGAATATTACCTCAGATACCTGTTGTCACTCTTCACAGGTTATTTAAGTTTTTGAAGCTGGGAGGAAAAAGATGGAGTAGCTTGGAAAGATTCCAGCACTGAGCCGTGGGCCGGTCATGAGCCACGATAAAAAATGCCAGTTTGGCAAACTCAGCACTCCTGTTCCCTGCTCAGGTATATGCGATCTCTACCGAGAAGCAAGCACAAAAGTAGACAAAAGTATTAATGAGTATTTCCTTTCTCCATAAGTGCAGGACTGTTACTCACTACTAAACTCTACCAAGAATGGAAACAAAGAATATTTTCTGAAGATTTTTTTGAAGATTAATTTATACCCTATAAAATAAAACTTGTTAGCTTCGATGAAGTCACTTCATCTTCTCTCCTGCCTTATTTTTTTAAATAAGTTTTTAGGTCCTGACACTGACATCAAATACATGCACACCAGAAAGGCATTTCCACCACCGTCCCCACTCATTAGCGTCCAGAGTGCCTTTCTCTCTCGGCTTTTTTTCCCCCCTGAGCTCTAGTTTTAAACTTTCTCCTGTTAAAAAAATTGTACTTTTATTTCATGTAAACTGCCCCTCTGAGGATTTGGGCATATTTTTTGGAAGGTGCCTAATGCTTAGGATAGTCTCTAGGGTGATGCACTGCACCTGCTTCCTTCCCTTCAGTGCGGCCGACCCATTTCTGTTGAACAGATGTCTCCTGTGTGATGCCCCTGACTCTTACATTTATCTTTCTAAATCATTTTCTGAAGCTGACTTGCTCTAGGGTGCTTCATCACCACTTCCATCTTGCATCACCTTATAACTGTTCTGTCTTGTTCTCTCCCAGCAATTTATTTTAAAACAAGGGCTAGCTTCAAGCATGACTGTTAATGGCTCCTCTGTGACAAAACACAAGTTGGACCAAGGAGAAAGCCCTTTGGAGAAACTGGACCCTAGTTCAGTTTAGATCTCAAATATAGGCTGAAATCTCTTACCAAAGTGCGTTCCAGATAAAAATGAGACTTAGAAGACAGACTGGTCTAATATGCTCACTGGTCATCACATTCAGCTTATTCTTACGTGCCAGTGAGGCCCTAAGGTCTCAGTGCATAGCATACCTGCCACTCTGGATGTTTTCCTGGGCTTCATATCTGTATGGCAAGGAGGGAGCTGTCCTTCAGCAGACAAAGTCAAGCAGCTTTAAGTACAAGGCAGCTTGAAACCTCTCTGATGAAAGTGAAAAATGTGGGTAGCTTATACTTTCAAACTAATGCCAGTGACTAGAGAGAGGTTTCATTCATGATGTGTATTTCCAATTTGGTCTTCAATTCAAGAGATGCTTCATAAAACACTTATAGCCTTAAACCATTCAAGGGCTAATTAAAAAAATAGTTATGAAATCTTAGCCACAAAAAATAAATCAGGTAAACATTTTAACCTGTCGTTAAGTGTTGTAACTTCAAAAAACCAAAATGCTTATTTTAATGTGATTTTTCTAAAACTATTGAAAAATTAATATTTCTATAATCTATTAAAAAAAATGGAGAATGTTTTCTCTCAAATTTCCTCTGACCCATGGGAATGAAAATACTTAAATACTGTAAAGCATATCTATTAATAATTCCCCCAATTTTTTAAACTAACAAAATGGAATGTTAACTGAATGGAATTAAACATAGCAATTGTCAAGCCATCAAAATTATATATCGAACCACTTAGGCATGTTACGGGGTAAAGTCCTCACCCCTGCATTTGAGAAATATTTTATTATTTTTATTTTAAGGCAAAACAGTGTTTACTGTGATGGGCAGAACAGCCTTTTGTATCTAGGAGTCCATTTGAGTTCTTTCCAATATTTCCATATCGTTCATAAATGTGTCTGGGGGCTTCCTTGTTTGGAAAATATGGATATCGCTTTGTTTTCCTTTGAAAGTAATTATATCTTAAGAACATAGTATCATGAATGGAGTAGACAGGGAGGCTGCAGAAGCCATTTCTCTTTGTAGATAAAAAGCATTATCTATGATTGTTGTATAATAAATTGATTTTTACATTAAATGCATGTTGCGAGTTTTATTTGGTTCAAAGCA